AGGATAAAAACAAAAAACCCCTCTGTCGTGGGTTCTTCTGTCCATATGTAACAATCTGTTTCATACCTGGATCTCATATATGAAAACCTAAATTATTGTATAAGATACACGAGAGTGGATTTATCAGACAAACGTGTATTTCACTAATGCAAGGAATTTAACCTATCAAAGACTTTCCCTATTTGCTGCAGAAAATTTTAGAAATGCAAGCAATAAAATCAAAATTTAAAAAAATCTTATATTTGGCATGTCGAAGAACTCTTATACTTCCAAAAGTGTAGTTATTTGTAGTTAGTGATGAACCTCTCTACACATCTTAGCCCTATGTAATGTTGGGGGTAGAAAAGGAGTTTAGAGATTTTGAGAAATCTTAGGCTAGTTGAAATACTTCAGAAACGTCAGGATGTTGAATTACCATCCCTCTGACTTAGAGAAATACCAACACTCGGGAAGATTACCATCAGAAACAACTTTGAAAAGTTTAATTTTGTCACTGTTTTTAAAATTAGAAATAATGTAAATAAAGTACTGAAACAAAGTAGTCTCACAATAAATAGTAGCTATTCCTGTCACTTGTTGCAGTGGAGGCCCAATATACATTGTATTCTCATATTTGTACTTCCTCCCAACATCTAGCGCATATTTGGCCAACATATAAATATTTATCGAAAGAATGAATGACATCAATGACAGGTTGGTAGCACTCCGCTGTCCGATGGTCCAGGTTAGGCCGTGAGGCCACGAGGAAACTACGGATAAAACAGTATCCAATTTGCCTATACCGCCTGCTAAACTACAAGTCCCAGTACGCAAACTCCATGGTTTCAGGGCATACTGGGAGAAAGTCTCCGGCTCTTCATTGGCCACGTAGGAGAAGCTGTGGTTTGTGTAAAAGCGCGGGCTTAACGCACGTACGCACGGAGACTGCGCAGATCTCCTCGTCTGAGTTCCGCGGAACTCATTTTGAGTGTAGGCGTTTTAGCCGGTAGGGTTTAAGAACAGTTTCATTTCCGGAGCCACCGGAAGCAGCTTGCAAATGGCGTCTCCCTCGCTGGAGCGGCCAGAAAAAGGCGCTGGAAAAAGTGAATTTCGTAACCAGAAGCCGAAGCCGGAGAACCAAGGTGATGTTATGTGGGAACCGAAGCCTGGGGTTTGTGTACGTTGAGTTGCGATGTTTTTTTCTTTCGTAATGTGATGTGTAAATTTTTTCCTTTCTGTAGATGAATCAGAACTCCTTACGGTTCCTGATGGTTGGAAGGAACCAGCTTTTTCCAAAGAGGACAATCCCAGAGGACTTTTGGAGGAGAGCAGTTTCGCAACTTTGTTCCCAAAATACAGGGAAGCTTACTTGAAAGAGTGTTGGCCATTGGTGCAGAAAGCCTTAAATGAACATGTATGTGTATCTTATATCAATACATTTATTTGGACAACTGCTTGTTTGCTCTTTCCTTCTGTAGCATGTTAATGCAACCCTGGACCTGATCGAAGGCAGCATGACTGTTTGTACTACAAAGAAGACTTTTGATCCATATATCATCATTAGGGCCAGAGATCTGATAAAACTGTTAGCAAGGAGTGTTTCATTTGAACAGGTAAATCTAGAATTACAGAGACTTTGCTTTGTATGTCTTCTTTTTTTTTTTTTTTTTGCAAAAGGCAGTACGAATTCTTCAGGATGATGTTGCATGTGACATCATTAAAATAGGTTCTTTAGTAAGGAATAAAGAGAGATTTGTAAAACGAAGACAACGGCTTATTGGTCCCAAAGGATCTACATTGAAGGTATTTTTTAATTAGTGGAAAACTTGAGTCTCGTAATGAATTTTAACTTGATCTCTTGATACAGGCATTGGAACTCTTAACTAATTGTTACATTATGGTTCAGGGAAACACAGTTTCAGCCATTGGACCTTTTAGTGGCTTAAAAGAGGTGAGAACTATGTATTATCTTCGATTCATTTTGTGACTAATTCATTTTTCTTTGCAAATTTCAGGTTAGAAAAGTAGTCCTTGATACTATGAAGAATATTCATCCAATTTATAACATTAAAGTGAGTGGTAATTATATATAACTGTACCAGTGGTAAAAATTTTTACTTTGTTGCATGACTAAAGAGCTTAATGATTAAGAGAGAGTTGGCAAAAGATTCTGAATTACGATCACAAAGTTGGGAGAGATTTTTGCCACAGTTCAAACACAAAAATGTGAATAAACGCAAGGAACCAAAGAAAAAAACTGTTAAGAAAGAATATACGCCATTCCCACCACCACAACCAGAAAGTCAGGTTAGTACTAAATGTAGAACTTCATATGAAGGTCTGATGTAATTGTAAATACCGTTTTCAACAGATCGATAAAGAATTGGCTAGTGGTGAATACTTTTTGAAGGCAAATCAGAAGAAGCGGCAGAAAATGGAAGCAATAAAGGTACGGCACTTTATGTCTGGCTCACATGAATATTAACTGATATATTTTTTATTTATTAATGTAGGCTAAACAAGCAGAAGCCATCAGTAAGAGACAAGAGGAAAGAAACAAAGCATTTATTCCACCTAAGGAAAAACCAATTGTGAAACCTAAGGAAGGTAATGCTTTCTATGATGTAAAAGTCTTTATTTATTACATGTGTTGTGCTTTTAATTTGTCTAGCTTCTACTGAAACTAAAATTGATGTGGCCAGCATCAAGGAAAAGGTTAAGAAAGCAAAGAATAAGAAACTGGGAGCTCTTACAGCTGAAGAAATTGCACTTAAGATGGAGGCAGATGAAAAGAAAAAGAAGAAAAAAAAGTAACATACCCAAAACTCCTTGACTAGAACTATCTCCTTTTGTAAAGGATTTTGAGATATCAGGCATTAGTTGCCTTATTTGTGAGAAATTTTCTGAGGGCTTTTTTTTTTTTTGGTGGTGGTGGTTGTTCATAGAAGAGTGTTCTTTATAAATTATATTATTATTGTATTTTTTGAAAAATTTATACGAGAAAGTGGTATATAAGTCTTTGTATACATTACGACCATTGTGATTATCCATTAAATCCAGTGTCTGATGCTATTGGTTAGTAATGATGTCCCAGCATTTGATGTTCCCTCTCTAATGATAACAAGTAAATATTTAGGTTTATCCCTTTTGAAAGTTTGGTTTTACTTTTAACAGTCCATGAACAGAAAATTAAGGCCTCTAAAATCAGATCCCCTAGTTACTCCTCTGTTCTGAATCTGGGGAAGTAGTAAACCAAAAAGACAGGGAAAACCAGATATTTAGAGTCGAAGCAGCATGCAAAAAATAATAATGTTTTTAACTAATGAAGGCTACTGGAGTTACTAAGAATCACCTAAAAATGTGCTACTGTACCTTGCTCATTTTGCAGATTTAGAAGCTGAAACATGGGTTAGGTTACTTACTAAAAGTCCACCTGTGGCAACCTGCAAATAATGCTTATTTATACTAAAGATGAGTTTATCTGATAGAGTTAGGAAATTTCTTCTTTTGAGTAAGAGTATTGCTATAACATATATTTTTTTCTGAAATGTTTTAAAATAGAAGTACACCTAATTGTTATTGGTTAAAAAAAAAGCCATATGTGAATGAGGTTGGTTTTTGGGTTTTTTCTTTCCTGAATTGTATTAGTCCAAAAGAACTAAATTAGGGTACTTGTGCTGTACCAAAATGGTAATTATAACAGACAGTATTAGAATTACTGAATTAACAATGAGAAAGAGAGAAGTGTATCTGTTACGTGGATATATGGGCCAGCCTGGATATACAACAGAGTAGTAACCTGTGAAACAAACATAGAATATCCTCTTAGACATTGTTCCTCATAATGCACTGACAGAATTCACATAGCTCTTAATGAAACAATTTAAGATTGATGTACGTACGTTTGACTTGGTCTCGCTGTCGGTTAACTGTAAAGTTAGGGGGAAGAAAGAAAAAAAATTAAAAGGGTAGACACAGTTGAGAGTTTTATTTTAAAAAGCTAAGTCTTATAATTATGACCATTAACTTGCTTTGGCTTTATTGCAGTGACTTTCCAAGTTTAATTATTCAAAACTTTTTGAACTGACTGAATTAACTTGGTATTTTTAAGTTGACTTTTTACATAAACTTTATAAACCTTTTATAAAAAGGAAACTATACCATTACTATAAATGGAAAATCATTTTACACATCATACCTAGCAGGTAATAAAATTTAAAAAATAAAAATTAAATATTAGAATGTGAGAAATTTATTAAAATATAGTTCTAAAAATAAGTTTCTTCCTGAGAAGAATGATACTGTTTATGATGAATCCATAGTGAAAAGACAGTGACCTCTCTTTCATCCAGTCTAGTATATCACTAAATCATCATTACGATGTTTGGCTATCAAGTCATTAATTACTGTCCTCCTTTCACTGAGCTTTATTCAAATTTTGACAATCAGAGCACTGGGAAGAAATAAATTCCACAACTGCCTTTAGCCTTCTGGATACTTTCTTTTATAAAATAGAAACCTTTTCCACACCAGTTCTGCAGCAGTCGCTATTAGATGCTCGTGGTAGAACCCATCAATCATCTGGTCCTCTGGGTACTGGTGAGCATCCCTGGTCTTCATACCTGTGAGTGGGCTTTGTGGTGAATTACTGTAAATATGCTACCCTCACTTTTCTTGGCAGTTATGTCGATGAAATCAAGAGTGTGATGTTCTAGTTATTTTTTTTTATATATATTTTTAAATGTTCAATATTCAACTATTGAAACAAATGTACATCTGTGAACTAGCTAAAATCATCTTATGTACCACTAATATGCCCAGCACATTTTGTAAAACAGTCCTGATTTGGCCTCCAAGGGTATTTATTGAACTACCAGCAGTATCTAGGAGACCACGAAGGAATACCACGAAGGAATTTATGCTCCAGTGCTTGCCATAATTTGTCTGAGAAGGAATCTGTTAAATAAAAGCTTTTATCCTCTAACCTTTACCTTCATCAGACCTTATAAAAGGTCAAATGGTGATTCTTAAGTTTTTTAGTCACAAATCTTACTTATTCAGTATTAGTGCGAAGAGTAGAATACTTTCAAGTAAGCCTAAACTTACATGAAAACAAATTACATAAATCTAGCTCTGAGAATAGGAAATTAGTGACAAGATCAATCTGTAAGATGTTGAGCACTTATCTGAAGTAAATGGGTAATGAGTTTCACATCTTATAAATACAAGTTAGCATGTGTTTTCTCAAGAGTCCAAGGGTTTTCATTATTGGACTACAGCTTTAATCTTCTAAATGTTATTCCCCAAGATTAAAGAGCATCTCAAGTTAGATCACCAAAGATCAAAAGCTAAAACCAGAAGTATTTTTGTCATTGTGGTGGTGGTAGTGTTACTAATTGCCTAGATTTTTAAAGGGAAACATTTTTTTCACTGGGTTGTTTCGTTGAAAAAAATAGAAGCAGAAACTTGCCCAAAGTCACAGTGGTCAAACTGGAAATTGCACCAAAACTTGGCATACTGGTTCTGAAATCCATAGTTTTAGCCCTTATGTATACTGGTTAATTTGGAAGGAAGAAATATATACGTTCTGAAGTGAAGAGTGAGTGAAAGGAAGAATTCAGTGAATACATTGATACCTTGATATTATCTGCATTGTGGCTACATGTTACTTTTCTTCACAAGAGTGATATAAGTGAAATAAAGAATGATTGGACTGGGAGAAAAATGGCTCAGAAAACTTTGCAAAAGTACGACTGTATGTAAAGATAAGTATTCAACATTAAATGGGAAGGAGGAGAGCAAGCAGTTTAATATATAGAATTTTATAATTTTAGGCCTGCAAGGGACCTTATAAAACATGAGCAATGGAACACTTTTTTCCAAACTAAATTTCGTGCAGTGGAACTTGGCCGACTCTGTCCTTCCTCTATTCTAAGCACCCTACTCTAGCCCGGCTGCTCTGAGTTCAGTTTGTTACAAATATGGACACGAAAGTACCACAGGCTTTGCACAGCTTAATTGAAGTTTCCCCTTCACACCATGGTAAAAAAACATACTGGGATGGAAGGGTTTGTGTCTAGAACAAGAACAAGAAATAAACTCTTGGTCACTTACTAATATTTCAAAATCACAAAGCAGAATTTTGCTTGGATGTTTAGTAAAACATCCTTGGAAATTTAACTGCTTGCAGCTTCTACACTTCTTCATTAAATGCTGTCTGGCTAATAAAAAGTGCCATGTTGCAGCTTTATTTTATTTTCATTTTTTGGAGATAGACCCTCACTGTGTCACCCAGGCTGGAGTGCAGTGGTACAATCTCTGCTCACTGCAACCTCCACCTCCTGGGCTCAAGTGATTGTCCTGCCTCAGCCTCCTGAGTAGCTGGGGTTACGGGCGTCCACCACCACACCCAGCTAGTTTTTGTATTTTTAGTAGAGGGGGTTTTTGCCATGTTGGCCAGGCTGGGCATGGTGGCATGGTAATCTCAGCTACTTGGGAGGCTGAGGCAGGAGGATCGCCTGAACCCGTGAGATGGAGGTTGCAGTGAGCTGAGATCACACCACTGCACTCTAGCATGGGTGACAGAGCAAGACTCTGTCTCAAAAAAAAAAAACAAAAAAAAAAACGAAAACAGAATTCTGTTTGTTTGGATGACCTGTTATACTTATTTTTGATCTTGCTGAAATAAGCAAATCTTAGGAATCTTAGTCTACAGTTTCTGACAGTTTTTTTTGTTGTTGTTGTTTGACCAATTAGAACTAAATAAAAAGAACGTGATTTTCACATTTAAATTTCTCTTAAATGTATTCCTAGAACAGTAAGCCATTGGTTTAATTGCTACTTGATGCCAGTTTCCTTGAAGATAGCCGTTAAGATAAAACATGGTTTCATTGTTAATTCTGTAGAAAGTTACATGTTACTATTATGTTATTCTATTGGTGTATTGTTCCTTTTACTCACCACAGAGATTGTCCAAACACTTGTCATTATTGGGGCAGGCACTGCAGGTGGCTCCTCTCTTATATGGCCAAGTTGGGTAATTCCCTCTGTAAAGCAGAAGAAGGATGTCCATTAGAAGTTTTTCGGTTTTTTAAAATTGCAATTTACTATGAATCCTTAACTAAATCCAGAAGAATAGTGGAGTGAAGTACAAAGGTCCAGAGAGTTGGTAATAGAAGTGAAGACAGGAAGGCAGAAATGGAAGGCTGCTAATATTTGCATAGTTCATTCTATGTACCTGTGTCTATGCACCTGTTTTAATCTGCATCCCATTTAATTGTGACAGCTCTGAGAGGAAGTTATTCTTGTTTTACAGATGAGACAAAAGATGTAAGAGATACCTTTAATCACAATTTATACACTTCAGAGTCAGAGGAAACCTGGATTTAACTCCAGGGCTGTGCTCCCTCTCTTTACCTACCCTCTGGCCTATATGATTACTGCCATTTAAAAAACTGTCCATCTTAGAAAAGCTATGGTGACCCACATTCAATATTCTCAGTTGGTCAGCCCTCCATAATTTTCACTGGATAGGAGCCATTTGGCTGGTGCCTTCCAAAAAAATAATAAATAATGGTATGGGGGAATTTCTAAAGTACAAATTGTTTTCACATACAAGATGTGATATGAATAATAGCTGCTAATTAGTGAGCACTACCATGTGCTTGTCTTTGTTCTAAACAACCTTGAATGAAATAATCTTCACAAAAACCCTATGAGGAAGTTACTGTTGTCTATTTATACCCATTATATAGCTAGAGGCTGAGTCACAGAGTATAAGTAATTGACCAAGGTCACAGACTAGAAAGTGAAATAATATCCAAGCATTTTATATCCCCATAAATATCCTCATAGTAGTAATGGGGAGAGGGGGCACATTTATCTCAATGAACCTGCCATTGCACTAATTTTTTTTGGAACTCTGCTTTTGGAAAAAGTTCTAAACTTTTTTGTGTAATCGTACCCTTTGGCAGTCTGGTGAGGCCTATGGGCTCTTTCTCAACATAGTTTGTTGTTAAATGCATAAAATACATAGGATTATAAAGGAAACCAATTAAATTGAAATAGTTATCAAAATGTTTAAAACAAGATTTGTGATAAAGTAATATGTGCTTCTCTATTAAGATCTACCGGGGGCTATTAGTTTCAATGCAGTGATGAACACAAACTATATTTTGAGTTCTCTGCAGCAAGTGGAATGTGGTATGAAAATATCTGATATTTACAAAGATGATACTGCTAAGTCAGAGTCACGTTTATTGCTAATATGATGGTGGAGTGTTGTCTTCATTCATAATGAAAGGAAATGTTATTTTTAATAGAGGTTAGTGAAAATAAAAATAAAACTATTTTCTAATCAAAGTTTATGGTCCTCCTCTCCCCAGCACTCTACAATTACCTCCAAAGTTGAGAACTCTCACCTTAGACACACAACTTTATAACGATACCTTATTTCCAACCCCAAATCTATGTTCTTATCTCATTTTGCTCCAAATTTTAAGTTGCTTCAGAAATTTAATTAGCCCTCTGCTTACTCTACACCATGGAAAAAAGGTAATATAGTAGAAATTCTGATAGCAATTTCAAAAGATGTCCAAAATAGACATTAATCATTGGAATGTCTTTCATTGTTAATAAGCACAGTATTAAGTGGTTTAAGTTCTAGAATGATTTTAATAAAGTCATTTATGATACTTAGTTGTGCATTCCAAACTGTAAAGGAAAAGGTAAAAAATGCTACTTAAAAATAAGCTAAAAACCAAGACAGTCGGTGAGGTCTGTGGAAATGGTAGTATTCATCTTGGGAGAAACATGCTACTGGAAAGGCCTGGATTTGTCTAGATGGGAGTCATTAAGACTGTGGGACCTAAAGTATTCAGCACAATAAAGCAACAGGACATTTCAATGTTTTCCCTGGTAGCCTGAGAGAGAAGAGGGTTGGGGTTATGGGACCCAGGGGAAGACCGAAGACAAATCTTTAAAGAAAAAGATAAATATGGGTAAGGGTCCCTAAGGCAGTGACGGCCTAAGCACACTGGTACTATCTTGACTATCTTGTGGTCAAAGTTATTTCCTCTTCTGTGCTATAATCCTCTCCTCCACTAATCCACTCTGAGTAAAGATCTGTTACACACCATACCCTTGTTCATGGTGCCCAGGGGAAATGAAGAGGAGAGTATTACAGGCAACTGGAAGATTAAGCATCCCAGACCCCATTCTGAGGTATCAGAAATATTGAGGAGGATACTGGACTTCCTAAGATTATGTGGAATGGGGGCCTACAACTTTTTGTGTATAGGAAAATAATACCTCAGAGGGCAGAGGGCAAAGGGAAATGAGGACATTCCTAACTGGTCTCTCTGTTTTACCTTTTATGCTCCTCTAATCCATTTTCCATCCAGACTGATGTCCAAATTTAAAGGTCTCATCGCTCCCCTGCTTAATATACTTGAATGACTTCTTATGTAAACTTTGTCATGATCTAAAAGTTCCCGCTAGATCTGCAACTGCCTTCCTCCCCCCGTTTCATCTGTTTAGCAGACCGAGGGCACCAGTCTCTGTGGTTTAAACTTGCCAAACTTTTCTTCACGGAAGTTTTGCTGTTCTTTTCTCCACTAGACAGCTGTTCCAGAAGTTCTTATGTCTGATTCCTTCTCATTCTTCATGCCTAAGCTTAAATATAACACAAGAAGCCCTTCCCTGATTATTCTAAACAGGGGCCTTGCCTATTGATAGTTTCTATTACAGTATTATTTATAGTTCCTTAATTGCCCCATAATGATGCAGTTATTTTACTTGTATTTTTATTATCTGTTTGCCCCATAAATATTACTCTCATAAAGACAGAGACTGCCCTGTTCTCCTTTGGAGCTCAGTAAAACAAATATTTGTTGAATAAATGAATATTTGAAGTTAGTCTTTATGGAAGCATTATAACTTTGGTTGTAAGTTTTATAATTTAATATTGTTTATAACTCTGAAGATAAGTGAGTCTAAACCAGGAAAATTTACATTTATACTTTAATGAATAAAAATCATGAATACTTACAAAACATTCACTATTGCCAAGCATTATATATACCTAGTATTTTACAAAGCCTTCTCTTGTCACTTTCATAGCTACTCTAAGTGATGGGTCCTGTAACCCTGATCTATTGGAGGTTAAACTGAGATTCAGAGTTAACTTGTCCAGGGTCACACAGTAAATTAATTGTATCTTAACCATTAAAAATGTCATATGAGGCCGGGTGTAGTGGCTCATGCCTATAATCCCAGCACTCTGGGAGGCTGAGGCAGGTGGATCACTTTAGCCCAGGAGTTGGAGATGAGCCTGGGCAATATGGCAAAACTCTGTCTCTACAAAAAAATTAACTGGGCATGGTGGCATGTGCCTGTAGTCTCAGGTACTAGGAAGGCTGAGTTGGGAGGATTGCTTGAGCCTGGGAGGTTAAGCCTGCAGTGAACCGTAAGCGAGCCACTGTACTCCAGCCTGGGTGACAGAGTGAGAGACCCTGTCTCAAAAAAAAAAAAAAAAGTCATGAAAAGTTACCACTAACTGAATTATGGCTTTGTCTAGTTTTTTCTGGGTTTTCTTTATTTTCCAACTCTTAAGATATTAAGTCAAAGCTGTCATCTTCAGAATGACGCTTTGTCTCCTCCTTCACACCTACAGCACTCAGTCAGAGTATCGAGCATGTCTTCTGCACATTACACCAGGGAAATGGCTTTCTTTCAGCCAATCTCCAGGAATCCAAAAATTCAAAGGCAACAAATTAAAGATCATTATATATATTGCAAATGGTTAAAAACCTTTAAAATATAAAAACTTTTATAAATAAGAAAATCTAGTAGAAAAATGGTCAGCCCACATGATTCACAGAAAAAGGAATATAAATAGACAATTATGTGAAGAAATTTATAATTACTAGTAATCACAGAGATGCAAAAGAAAGCAAATGAAATGCCATTTCCATCAAATTAGAAAATACTAAGAAATTATAATACCTAGTACTGATGGTGAAATACAAATTGATATAATGGTGGAATGTAATTTGGCAATATGTACTTAAAACAAAAATGGTCACAGTCTTTACGTGCTAGTATCTCAAGGAATTATAGGGAAATAGAAGTGACTGAAGATACATATATGAGGTTGTTCATCATATATTAAATGAAAATATAGTGAACAATCTAAATTCTTCAACAGGATGGTGGTACCATCAAGAGCATGGACTCTGGAGCTAGACAGCCAGATCAAAGTCCATCAGTGATAGTCACTAACTGTAGAACTTTGGGCAGGTTGCTGACCCGTGTGTGCCTTGCTGTTCTCATTTGCCAAACAGGGGTAGTAATAGGAGCCATCTCATAAACTTCTGGTGAAGATTAAGTTAATATATGTGAAGCACTTTAACAGTGCTGAGAGCATTGTAAGCATTATATAAACAATCTATCATTTTTATGATTAAAATCACTTAAAATTTTGAAAAGGAAAATTTTTCACAGCATAATTTTAAGTGAAAAATAGAAAATGTATATTTTCAGTATGATCAGATTTCTAAATATGTGTATGACACAAGCACACATATGTAAGTTTAAAGAAAGTAGGAGGAAGGTGTTTGCCCTGTTTCCCAAAGTGGGAACTATATCTGTTTTAAAAACAACTGTCAAAAGTAAATGAAATAGGTTATATAAGTTGAGGAATCTGTTTTGCTTTGAAAATTGTGTAAAATTGCCAAGTTTCTAATAAACCAATAAATATAACATCAGTTCTTCCACTTTGTGGTATTACCATA